AGCAAAGCGAGTTCTACTCTTGCCAGCCGCGGTAACTCTAGAAATTGTGTATGTTTGTCACTGGACCTGCCTAGGACGCACCTTGGGGGAGAGGGGGAGTACTGGGGGCGGTGGTTTCAAGCTCTGTGTGCCCCTCCTTTGCACAAGGTAGTCGGTGTAGAAGAACAGAGGCGGGCAGTGGACATAGGGGAGGTGGCCCAGCCTGAATTCAAGCATCGTTGGTGCAAGCCACGCTCTCAAGGCGCATTTCCTAACTTCCTAAAGAAGTAACAACAGCAACTAACTTTTATTGACTGTTGACTATAGACAAGGCTTCGTTGTTGCCGCTTTACGTGCATTAATTCATTTAATCTGCAAAACAACCAAACATGAAACAGCAGGAAGGAAATTCTACAAACTCCCCTTCTTGCTCAAGTTAAGAAAGTCTCCTCTTCTGGTGCATTTCAGTAAGACTCAAATCCTCCCCACCCTGGGAGGCGCAGAAAGCCAAACTTCCTCCAAAAAAAAAAAGGCAAAAAAAAAAAAAAAATCACTTCAGTCCAGGCTGGGGGTATCTGGCTCCCCGGGAGGCGCCCGGGCTCCCCGGGGCCCTGGCAGACGCCGGCAGCTTTTCTGGGCCCGCACTCGGGGACCTCGCCCGCCCGGCATCGCGATTGTGCAAGCGCCGGGCGGCAACCACGGCCGCCGCTGCCGGCTCCTGCCCGCCGGGGGAGGGCGGGGAGGCGCGTTCGAAGCACACCCGGTGAACTCCGGGCTTCGCATGACTTCCTGGGGGTTATCTCCGGGGTGGAGTCTGCCGCCCCCACCCCACCTCCCGCGCCCAGCGAACATAGCCCCGGTCACCCCAGGCCCGGACGCCCTCGCTCACCTCGCTGACTCCATCCTCCTTCCACCCCCCCTCCCCTGGGTCCCGCGTCCCTCGGAGTCTGGCCAGCCGGGGGCCACTCCGCCCTCCTCTGCGTGCTCATTGGCCACCCAGGGCATGCTCTGTCTCCATAAATGCATGGTCCCTGGGCATAGGAACATGGAGAGGGACAGGAGGAAACGCAGCGCCAGCAGCATCTCATCTACCCTCCTTGACACCTCCCCGTGGCTCCAGCCAGACCCTAGAGGTCAGCCTTGCGGACCAACAGGAGGACTCCCAGCTTTCCCTTTTCAAGAGGTCCCCAGACACCGGCCACCCTCTTCCAGCCCCTGCGGCCAGTGCAAGGAGGCACCAATGCTCTGAGGCTGTCGCGTGGTGCAGCGTCGAGCATCCTCGCCGAGGTCCTTTCTGCTGCCTGTCCCGCCTCACCCCGCTCCATCACACCAGCTGGCCCTCTTTGCTTCCTTTTCCCAGAATCGTTAAGCCCCGACTCCCACTAGCACCTCGTACCAACCTCGCCCCACCCCATCCTCCTGCCTTCCCGCGCTCCGGTGTCCCCCGCTGCCATGAGCTCCCCCATCAGCAAGAGCCGCTCGCTTGCCGCCTTCCTGCAGCAGCTGCGCAGTCCGAGGCAGCCCCCGAGACTGGTGACATCTACGGCGTACACGTCCCCTCAGCCGCGAGAGGTGCCAGTCTGCCCGCTGACAGCTGGTGGCGAGACTCAGAACGCGGCCGCCCTGCCGGGCCCCACCAGCTGGCCACTGCTGGGCAGCCTGCTGCAGATTCTCTGGAAAGGGGGTCTCAAGAAACAGCACGACACCCTGGTAAACCCCTTTTCGCGCCCCTGACTCTCTCCGCTGACACCGCGCTGTGCCCGGCCGGCTGCAGGTGGAGTACCACAAGAAGTATGGCAAGATTTTCCGCATGAAGTTGGGTTCCTTTGAGTCGGTGCACCTGGGCTCGCCATGCCTGCTGGAAGCGCTGTACCGCACCGAGAGCGCGTACCCGCAGCGGCTGGAGATCAAACCGTGGAAGGCCTATCGCGACTACCGCAAAGAAGGCTACGGGCTGCTGATCCTGTGAGTCCAATCCGAGGGACCTGGGCATGCGGGTGCTCTAAATGTATTCCTGCTTCTCTCACAGGGAAGGGGAAGACTGGCAGCGGGTCCGGAGTGCCTTTCAAAAGAAACTAATGAAACCAGGGGAAGTGATGAAGCTGGACAACAAAATCAATGAGGTCTGCAGGCTGGGGCCAGCTTTCCTGGGGCTAAATGTGTCTTTTGCGGTTGTTTTCTTTGAAGGTCTTGGCCGATTTTATGGGCAGAATAGATGAGCTCTGTGATGAAAGAGGCCACGTTGAAGACTTGTACAGCGAACTGAACAAATGGTCGTTTGAAAGTAAGTTGTCGTCACAGACTTGCTCACTGATTTTGTGTAAAGTGATGATTATTTTAAATGACAGGTATCTGCCTCGTGTTGTATGAGAAGAGATTTGGGCTTCTCCAGAAGAATGCAGGGGATGAAGCTGTGAACTTCATCATGGCCATCAAAACAGTAAGCAGCCTCTTTAAGAAAGCAGTTTTCTTTCAGAATAAAAAGGCATTTGCATTTCTCTCAGATGATGAGCACGTTTGGGAGGATGATGGTCACTCCAGTCGAGCTGCACAAGAGCCTCAACACCAAGGTCTGGCAGGACCACACTCTGGCCTGGGACACCATTTTCAAATCAGGTAAAGGGCCGCCCTTCACAACCAGCCAGAACTGACTTCCTCTCTTTCTTCTCTGCTCTAATAGTCAAAGCTTGTATCGACAACCGGTTAGAGAAGTATTCTCAGCAGCCTAGTGCAGATTTCCTTTGTGACATTTATCACCAGAATCGGCTTTCAAAGAAAGAATTGTATGCTGCTGTCACAGAGCTCCAGCTGGCTGCGGTGGAAACGGTAAGGGTGGGCTGGATTTGAGTTTGCTAAATAAAACTCAAGTTTATGTCCATTTGGCTTGCAGACAGCAAACAGTCTAATGTGGATTCTCTACAATTTATCCCGTAATCCCCAAGTGCAACAAAAGCTTCTTAAGGAAATTCAAAGTGTATTACCTGAGAATCAGGTGCCACGGGCAGAAGATTTGAGGAATATGCCGTATTTAAAAGCCTGTCTGAAAGAATCTATGAGGTAAGAGCCTATCTCTGAGCCAATATAAATGTTCACCTTTACATCTTTGATTTTATCTTTTCAGGCTTACGCCGAGTGTACCATTTACAACTCGGACTCTTGACAAGGCAACAGTTCTGGGTGAATATGCTTTACCCAAAGGAGTAAGTAGAATTTGTATATTCTATACCTTACATAATTCTGTTTTTGTGTGCGTGTGCATTACAGATTGTCCGCAAATACGACATCCAGGCCACAGACAATGAGCCTGTTGAGATGCTACACTCAGGCACCCTGGTGCCCAGCCGGGAACTCCCCATCGCGTTTTGCCAGCGATAATACGCCTCAGGTGAGCATCTAGGCGGTTCATTATCCTCTGCAAGGTAGTGAGAATGACGAGGGATGAGCTATGCTGGGAAGTCAGCCAGACTGGGGTTTGAATCCCAGCTCACCTCTAACTTGCTGGGTGACCTTGAGCAGTTCCCTAAACTCTCTACTTCCTTTTTTTTTTTCATTTGTAAAATGATGACCCAAAGAGAGTGTATCACAAAAATTTAATATGAATACCAAGTAGTTATTCCTGAGCCTGGCATCAATTAAGTGTTCAGTAAATGCTAGCAGCTGTTCATGGTTTTTGCATGTGAATAGTAAGGGTTGGCAAACTTTTTCCGTAAAGGGCCAGTTGGCAAATATTTTAGGTTTTATGGACCATACAGTCTTTGTCACATCCTCTTAATACTACCTTGGAACATGAAAGCAGCCACAGGCAATTTGTAAACTAATGAGTGAGCTGATGTCCTAGCTTTCTATTGCTGCCACCGCAAATTACTAAAACTTAGTGAGTTACACGACACACATCTATTATCTTACAGTTCTATAGGTCAGAAGTCTGATGAGGCTCTTCCAGGCTAAAATTATCGTGTTGTCGGGGCTCTTTCTGGAGGTTCTAGAGGAGGATCTATTCTCTTGCTAGTTTGGTTGTTGGCAGAATTTAGTTCTTCATGGTTACAGGACTGAAGTCTTTATTTTTTTGCTGCTGTCAGCTGAAGGCGATCCTCAACTTTGAGAGATTTCCCATATTCCTTGGCTCATGAAACCTTCCCCAACTGAAAGCCAGTAACAATGGTTGGTTGAGTCCCTCTCACACTTTGAATCTCTCTTTCTTCTTACATTGCTTCTGTCTGACAAGATATTATCCAGGATCATGTCTCCCATCTCCAAGTTCATAAATTTAATTTCATCTGGAAAGCCCTTTTTTTCATATAAGGTAGTATATTCACGTGTTCCAGGGATTAGGGCATTCACATTTTAGGAGATCTGTTATTCTGCCTACAAAGGCTGTGTTCTGATAAATTTTATAAAAAACAAGCGGTGGACTGTATTTAGCCCTAGGGTCTAGGTTTGTGTTATGCAACCACATGTAATATAAATGTATATATTTATCAGCCTGTATTGAACACAATAGAATATTTTTTCTGCAGTATGCCATTCAATACTTTTTCTGACAATAGAGGAGTTCTCATGTTCCCTCCACAACTTTTGCCATGTCCATATACCAACCAGGTGCTATTTATTTCAATACTACTGAGTTATTTCCTTTAAATAACATAAGCCAAATAGCATATGTTGGCCTCGTCCTGAGTAATAATTTCCTTAATGAAATTAAGAGTTAGTAAGTCTAGTTATGTTCTCCTAATAGACATTACAATGAATTCAAAACTATTGAAGTGATCAAAAGTTAGCCTAAGAAGGCCCTAATTTTTTTTTTTTTTTTTTTTTTTGAGACAGTGTCTCACACTGTCACCTGGGCTGGAGTGCAATGGTGCAATCTCAGCTCACTGCAACCTCCGCCTCCTGGGTTCATGCGATTCTTCTGCCTCAGCCTCCCGAGTAGCTGGGATTACAGGCAGGTGCACACCACCACACCCAGCTAATTTTTTGTATTTTTAGTAGAGATGGGGTTTCATTATGTTGGCCAGACTGGTCTTGAACTCCTGACCTCGTGATCCACCCGCCTCGGCCTCCCAAAGTGCTGGGATTGCAAGTGTGAGCCACCACCCCTGGTGGTGGAAATAAGACATTTGTAACATATGGCTTTATAGGCTGACATGTCGGTGTTTAAACCCGGATTCTATCATTGTGTTCTTTTAGCAGCACCTTCTAGGATTTTCCTAGAAAAAAATGCTGTTTGCCAATGGCAAGTTAAGGAGCATTTGCTTATTGGTAGATTATTTAGAGAAACATGCAATTACAGATGAAATTTCTGAACAAGGCCCAAATGAATACATTATTATTCCTCCACCAAGTGTCTGATGCTATTATGAAATTTGTCAAATTCTGAGCATCCCAACCAACAGAACTGAATCAAGTAGGGTAAGGAAAGTATTCTAGCTGCATTGTGACACCCCAGCCTTCAGCAAAGAGCATGCATGTTTATCACAGTAAGCCACACCTTTTAAGTTTTAGCATTTTTTCTTTGGCTAATAATTTGTCTTGTTTAAATACACTTCTTTGATATACAATTAGGGTATACCTTTTTTTTTTTTTTTTTTTTTTTTTTTTTTTTTTTTTTTTTTTTACCAAGACCAAAACAGCCATTTCAACTTTTCTGCAAGAATGGTGCTTATGGCTTCTACGTTACCGGAAAGCAAACTTCAAACACCACACCATACAACAGCTTATAAAGAATATTTAGGCCCAGGTGTTGATACTTTTTCTTCTGCAAAATTGTTCCAGAAGCTGTACTGTCTTTCTAGATGGTGGTATTTGCTAACATCATATCCAACTCAGGGAAGCGGACTGAGTGCTGGGATCCAAGGCATTCTACAGGGTTCACTGCTGGTTTACACTTCACCTGTGTCAGCACCATCTTCAGGTGCTTAGAATGGCCTGGGAGCCTGTTCTGTCTTGCATCTTCCATGACATGAAAGGGAGGCTGGCACTTGTCAGTCAGGTAGAGGTTACAAACCGTTTCAGGCCCTGCCTACCACATTCACTGTTTGAATCTTTAATTCCCAAGAATAAGTTTACATTTCACAATGAATGACCTACAACAGCTAAATTTTCTGGGGCTGGGAGTAATACTGACAATCCATTTACTGTAGCTCTGCTTAATGTACTACTTAGGAAAATGTCCCTGCTTAATAATGTAAGCCAAGCTAAATGATGGTTAAAGTTATCAGGCCTCCCATGAAATTGCGTTCTTCCTGCATTGAAATAAAAACATTATTGGGAAACTAGAGAACACCTCTATTTTTAAAAGGACTTTAACGAAGTCAAACAACTTATAAGACTAGTGATTCACTGGGGCATTATTTTGTTAGAGGACCTTAAAATTGTTTATTTTTTAAATGTGATTCCTTTATGGCATTAGGGTAAAGATGAAGCAATAATTTTTAAATTGTGTATGTGCATATGAAGCACAGACATGCATGTGTGTGTGTGTCTGTGTGTGTGTGTCCGTGTATGTGTGTGTGGGTTCTAATGGTAATTTGCCTCAGTCATTTTTTTAATATTTGCAGTACTTGATTTAGGATCTGTGGTGCAGGGCAATGTTTCAAAGTTTAGTCACAGCTTAAAAACATTCAGTGTGACTTTAATATTATAAAATGATTTCCCATGCCATAATTTTTCTGTCTATTAAATGGGACAAGTGTAAAGCATGCAAAAGTTAGAGATCTGTTATATAACATTTGTTTTGTGATTTGAACTCCTAGGAAAAATATGATTTCATAAATGTAAAATGCACAGAAATGCATGCAATACTTATAAGACTTAAAAATTGTGTTTACAGATGGTTTATTTGTGCATATTTTTACTACTGCTTTTCCTAAATGCATACTGTATATAATTCTGTGTATTTGATAAATATTTCTTCCTACATTATATTTTTAGAATATTTCAGAAATATACATTTATGTCTTTATATTGTAATAAATATGTACATATCTAGGTATATGCTTTCTCTCTGCTGTGAAATTATTTTTAGAATTATAAATTCACGTCTTGTCAGATTTCATCTGTATACCTTCAAATTCTCTGAAAGTAAAAATAAAAGTTTTTAAATATTTGAGAGACTTCCCCTCTTTATTGCCTTTGTTACAA